TAGTCCCAGCTACTTGGGAGGCTGAGGCAGGAGAATCTCTTGAACCCAGGAGGCAGAGGTTGCAGTGAGCCGAGATCACACCACGGCACTCCAACCTGGATGACCGAGCGAGACTCTGTCTCAAAAAAAAGAGGCTCTGTGTGCATCCCGTAGTTGCTTAACTCTATAAATTGGGGCTGTCACTACAGCTTCATAGAACCATTTCAGTATTATTTTTTGAAACACTTTAACCAAATGGCCCTTGGCATTGAAGCATTTTAGGAAATGTCCTTTACTCCAAATGTTTGTGGGTTTGAGAGGAATCCTAAAAGCCCATGAGGCAGACATAATAATAGTATTAATGAGATTTTACGTTAAGCCCTCCTGTTTCATACTAAGTGGTAACTAGTTCTATTTCATCACATTATATCATAAGGTGGGGAAGATTTTATTATGTATTTCATTTAACTCTCATCAGTATTAGAATTTGAGTTATTGTCATATTTTCCATGTGCTTGCCTTCTAAGGTCAGTAAAACAAAGGAGCGGTTGTGGAGAAGAGCGTTTAAACCATTTGTTGGAAAATATATGGCGTAACGTTTGGGTTCTTTCGGCTTTTTTATCTCTGTGGCCTGATAAGCTTTAGCCACGTGGATTCATGGTCTATGTGAAATGTCTTACATTTTATATTAGTTAAAATATTTTATGTCTGCACTTAGAATTTTTTTTTTTTTTTTTTTTTTTTTTTTTTTGAGACGGAGTCTCGCTCTGTCGCCCAGGCTGGAGTGCAGTGGCGCGATCTCGGCTCACTGCAAGCTCCGCCTCCCGGGTTCACGCCATTCTCCTGCCTCAGCCTCCCGAGTAGCTGGGACTACAGGTGCCCGCTACCACGCCCGGCTAATTTTTTGTATTTTTAGTAGAGACGGGGTTTCACCGTGTTAGCCAGGATGGTCTCGATCTCCTGACCTCGTGATCCGCCCGCCTCGGCCTCCCAAAGTGCTGGGATTACAGGCGTGAGCCACCGCGCCCGGCCTCCCCTTCGGTATTTCTAAAGTAGTTATTTTTTACTTTTAATGTCCACGTGGTATTTCTGAAAAACAGACAGGTGTTTAATTTCTTGATAACCAAATATAGACCTGCACATCATGTAGTGTGGTGTGCCCTGACCCAACTTCTTCAGCAAATACAGCACGTGTGGAGTTTATTTATAGTTTGACCTCTAGTCTTCATTGGCTTGTAGTTTATTTGGGGCATAATTCATTAGCGTGACGGGCTGTGGTATTTAAGGGTCAGCTCTGAGGAGAAGGAGATAGAAGAAGAAGCACTGTTCTGGCGTTTGTGCGCTGCTGTGCTGTGTCCGCACCTGGATTACTGTGTGTGTGGAGATGGGCTTGGGTTAGGCAGACCATAGCAGACGGTAGACTGACAGCATAGGAACCTTTGGAATGAAAAGGGGGATGGCTGTAATATAGGAAAGCTTTTAAAGAGGACGTGATGTGAATATATCAAACATAGTAATTATAGGTACCATTTATTGAGTGATTATCATGAGCATACACCGTTATTTACGTACATTAGCTTATTTAAACCTCACAACAATACTCTGAGAGTGCTGTTATTTTGTTTATACAAGGCAGGCAACTGAGTTTTAAGGTAAGTGGCAAATTTGGTTAAGATAAACAAATTTGGTGAACAAATTTAAAAATCTGAAAGCTGGGGAAATCCTTTACAACATCTGTCAAGTGGGTCAGAATATTTGAAAGAAATTTTGGATTCGAATTCATTTCCTCCAGAGATGATATAGCAGGGCAAGTATAAATTAACACTAGTATCTTAACATCCTAAGATTAGAAGGGACCTTTATAGCTATCTAGCAAAGGGTTCGCTAAATTTATTAATTGAAATTACATACATGTCTAAAGAGAAGCTGGGATTGCAGAGAACATTTATTGCCTCCTTGAAAGCCTTTGTTGACAGCAGAATATAAATTCATTAAAGAGATTTGTGTTTTTGTTCCTTAAAATTATATTTAAGATTCCGTGTATTTTACTGTGAAGTTTCACCAAGGGTCAATCTGCATCAAACTGTGGAATGAACTAAACTAATTTGCAGAACTTCCAGAGAAACCCAATACTTTAAATTTATCTGTTAGCCAGGGTATTTTGAAGAGGGGGGGAACCTTTAATGTGAATAAATCTACATTGGGAAGGAATGGAATGTTTGATTTGAAATGGGCTACTGAAATGGAAGAACAGATTAATCGTGAACCCAGCCATTACTTTCCTATTTCTAAATTGAGTCAGTTGAAATATCTGGGAGGGAGTGAGCATACAGTATTTAAAATGAATATAAATTTAAAATTAGAAAAGGTTTTGTTGTAGAAAATATTTTAAAACAAATTGAGCAAAAAGGAAAAATTTGCCAATTACCAGCCATTACTGTGATACAAACATTGTTGAGATTCTGGTATATACATTTCTAGCCTTTTTAAAAACCCACATATATGATATCATTGTGTGAAGACTTACGTATATATTCATATTATAAGTTTAAACAAAAGGTTTCTTGAAGGCAAGACTGGTAACTGACCAATAACTCTTTATGAAAAACTATGTATGTATGTATGTGAGTGTGTGTGTGTGTGTGCGTGTGTGTATATATATATGCACACAATCATATATCAGAGGGAACTTGTAAGTTTGCAATCATATATCAGAGGGAACTTGTAAACAGAACATGTACAGAATTTTTACAACTTAATAATAAAGATAATCCAATTAAAGAATGGGCAAAGTATTTGAATGGTTATTTTTCCAAAGAAGGTATTCAGATGGTCAATAAGCACATTAAAAATGCTCAACATCATTCGTCATTAGAGAAGTGAAAATCAAAATCATAATGAGATACTACTTCACGCCCACCAGAACAGCTATAATAAAAATGACTGATAATAACAAGTGTTGATGAGAAAGTGGATGAATTGGAATCCTCATACACTGTTGGTGGGAATGTAAAATGGTACAGCCACTTTGGTAAATGTCTCGCAGTTCTTTGAAAGGTTAAACATAGAGTTACCAGTTAACTCAGCAGTTCGACTCCCAGTTATCTACCCAAGAGAAATGAAAACGTAACTCTCTACAAAAACTCATACATGACACTATTTGGTTGATGGTTACACTAGAGGCCTGGACTTCACCATTATATGATACATACATATATCAAAACAGCATTAATACCCCCTAGATTTATACCAAAAATAACCCTCGTATGTGAATTTTCATTGCAGCATTATTCGTAATAGCCAAAAAATGGAAACAACCCAAATGTCCATCCGTGATGAATGGATAAACAAAATGTTTCATATCCATATGATGGAATTTTACCTGGCAATAAAAAGGAATGAAGCACTGATACATGCCACAACATTATGAACCCCAAAAAATGCTTAAATGAAAGAGGCCAGTCACAGAAGACCACATATTAATATGACATCATTTATATAAAATGTCCAGAATAGTTAAATCTATACATAGAGAAATTAAATCAGTGTTTGGGGGAAGGGGGTAAGGTCCAGATATGGAGGTGCGATTGGTGACGGGTACAGGGTTCTTTCTGGGGTGCTGAAAATGATGGTGATGGTCACACAACTTTGTAAATATGCTAAAAAGCAGTGACCGTATGCTTTGAAAAGGTGAATCTATGGTATGTAAATTATATATTAATAAAGCTGTTAAAAATATGGTAGCTTATTTTCTGAGATTTCCCGGCTCGTTCCCCATTTCTGTTTTATGTGTACCATCTCTTTTCTTTTTTTTTTCTATTTTCTCTCTCCTGATCAAGCCGTTTCTTGTCGGTGTGAGTTCCTGTCTTAGATGTGAGTCCTGGAGTGTCAGTTTCCAGAGTTTATACCCTTAGACTTTGCTGTGGGCACTTCTACTCACTAACTGGGATAGAGAAAAACTTGTGGTTTCAGCTGCTGTGCTCCCATGGGCAGGCCATGATTGACAATGAGTACCTGTTGGCTGCCTTGTAGATCTGTTCTCTGGCCTGTCAGTCACCCGGCTGCTTCCCTTTGCATCCTTCCTCAGAGATGCCGAGATTCTGCAAGTCTTGTATGTAGTTTGTACCAAAGCCACTTTTATTTTTGGATTCAAGAGGATACTTTCTCACCTAATTTTGTTGTAAATGTTGTCCATGGGTTTTGGTTTTGATATCAGTTGTTCTGTTTTTGTGTGGAGATTTGGGAAAATCAAACAATTTTGCTTCCATTGCTGTGGCCATCTTCCTAGAATTCAGAAGTGTAATCTTTCCGGCTGTTTGAGGAAGAGATTTGGAGGGAATTGATCTGACAAAAACAGAAGATATTGTCCTGGAGATTTTAATGTCCTTGAAAGAACTCTTGGTCTATTAGTCTATTTAAATCTGTTTAAACTCAGAACCTGGCATTAGTAAACACTCAGATAAATATTCTTGGAATGCTGTTGAGTTTGTTGAACGTAGATGTGCAGGAGATGAATGGCTACCTGAATGAGGTGGGCTAGAATTTAGAGCTGGTACCCACTTACCAGTATGGTCATTGAGGGGGCTGGATGAATAGTTTCTCCTCCTTATGCATGCAGATCGGAAACACTTCTGAAGCTTTGGTCAGCTTGTCTCACATGCCTCAGTTTATCACGAATGCCTGAAATGATACATAACTATCATGTTAAGTTTCGGTCTCACTAGGGTATGAATACTAGGGTGTTGATCAGAATGATGCAGATCCTACATGCATCTGAATGAGTGTGCTAGAGACCCTTAATTAATCCTTAGGTGCTGGGTCTGTTTTCCAAGTCCAAGGCTTTGGATTCCGTTTTTGTACATTAAACTACCATAAACCCTGCTTGTGGGTAACCAAAGCACATGTAGTGGTTTAATCATGCAGGACCTTTCCAATTTGGTATGGAGGGAACTGCCTGATCTTTCCTGAGCTCTCTTTTCTCTAATAATCACTTTTGTTTATTCTACTCTTACATGAATCGTAAAATGTTAGTAAATAGAACTATATATGTTATAGAGATGAATTCCCTAAAGGCCCCCTCGATGACAACACTGTGATGTGTGCTCCATCCTTCTCGATCCTCTTATCCTCACCAACACTTAGCGTCAGAGGTTTCATTTGCTTGGTGCTCTGTTTTGCAACATGTCCTTGGAGAAAAGGTTGCTGAGGTTGAAATGAAGGACAAAACCATGCAATGTGCCGTCTGTTGAAGACAGCATATTCTTTTGTGTTTTAACAAAGGCCTGCAATGCTTTAATTAGAAGAAGTTGAATTGGGTGGCAATTTAAGTACCTTGGACATTTTTCAAATCTGGGTGATGCCCAGTGATCTTGGTTTTAAGTAAAGTACGTAAATAATAGAATTATAAGGAATCCAGTGTTTACTTTCTGAGTAGCAGTGAAGAGGCTAAGTGTTTTCCTTCTGGGTTGGCTTCTCAGATGTGTTTCTCAATAAATTCTCTAGAGATATGTGTGTCAAGTCAGCTTGTTAAAAAACAAAGAAACATGAAGGCATGTAGCCCTCACAGTTGGATGCTTTTAAACACTGCAGCTGTTTGAAAGGCCGGAGCGAACGAATTCAATTATGACTGAGAAACCTATCATCTCTCCCTGTTAGTGCTTGTCATGAACATCCTTCTCAAAATAATGGTAGCCCAGGGAAGAGAGTTGTGCAAGGAATATAGACAGCTTCAGTTAACTTCAATTTAAAAAGGAACAAAAGACAAAAAATAAAATGACACTTAATTCTTAAAAGATAAGTGAAGGATTATAATCTTGGTTCACCATGCTAGAAGTTTACTCAAACTTCCATTTTTTTGGGTCTACTCTTTGAAACTGTGCTTTATTTTGTACATAGTGGTTAATTTAACTCTTTAAACAAATGAGTTCTTGGCTTAAAGCTTTTCTGCATTATTATTTACAACCTTTTTTTGGTAATAAAAGATGATCATGGTAAAGTTTATGCAATAGAAAAATATAAAAAGTTAAAACAAAAAGAAAAATAACTTCCCTTTCAATTTTTCATCCTTTCAGGAAGTTATAGATTGATGCATACCCTAGACTTTAAAAATTCATATGACCAGGCGCAGTGGCTCACGCCTGTAATCTTAGCACTTTGGGAGGCCAAGGCGGGCATATTGCCTGAACTCAGGAGTTCGAGACCAGCCTGGGCAACATGGTGAAACCTTGTCTCTACTAAAATACAAAAGAAATTAGCTGGGTATGGCAGCGTGCACCTGTAGTCCCAGCTACTCGGGAGGCTGAGGCAGGAGAATTGCTTGAACCCGGGAGGCGGAGGTTGCAGTGAGCCGAGATTGCACCACTGCACTCCAGCCGGGTGACAGAGCGAGACTCCATCTCTCCAAAAAAAAAAAAAAAAGCATATATACATGTATATATACACACAGACGTACCTATAATTTGTTGTGATGTATGAATTGCATTTTTTTGCAAAAATTATATGTTTACTATTCTGCGACATGGTTTGTTTCACCTAACAGGTCATAGTCTTCTCTCCATATAGCTGAGATCTGGTGAGCTGTATTCTCCCTTTTTGTGTCAGTAAGGGTATTACATACATAATGACCCATACATAAGAAAGATGTCAGGGGAAACTGCAACCCTACCCAAATAGTTTGTCCTTCTCAACCCCTGGCCCACATAGATGTGCAGTACCTAAAAGTCATTTAACAGCTGTCAAATCAATTGCACGGCTGCTGGTGTCATAGAGGATAAGCAGCAGCTGGTGGGCAAGTGTAACCATCCCCATTTCTCTGCATGGGTGGAGGGGGGACAGCAGCAGATGGACATAGTTCTACTCTTGTTCAATTTTTAACTGTAACTTAAGGGCTTTCCTTTAGGTGTTTAATTTTAAAGTAATAAAAAGTGATTTTAGTGAAATACTTAAAAAAAGATTTAGATAAGTTAGAAGAAAAGAATTATCCGTAGTCCCTCGCTACCCAAATATAATTATTGTTAGCATTCTGTGATACTTCTTTTTGTTCATGCCTTTTCTTGAATCTGTTGTTAGAAATGGCACTTTACATCTGTGGTCTTCCTCCCTAAAACCCATCACTCAGTCTAATCATGAGAAAAACATCAGATAAATCCTGACTAAGAAACTTTTAAAAAAAATGCCTCTTGAGAACCCCTCAAAACTGTCACAGTCATTAAAAACAATGAACGTCTGAGAAACTGTCACAGCCAAGAGGAGCTTAGGGAGACATATGACTAAATGTAATGTGTTGTCCTAGATGGGATTCTGAAACAGAAAAAGGACATTTGGGTGTCCATACTGAAGAGGGATGTTAACAATAGAAGAAACTGGGTGTGATTTATAAGGAAACTTTTTCAACTATCTTCACCTTTTCTGTAAATCTAAAACTATTCTGAAATAAGGTCAAATACATCTTTTAAAAAGTACTACAATAATACTATGTATGCAGTTTTGAACTCTGCTTTTTCTTACTGCGCCATCTTTTTAAAAAATCTAGTGATTGTTCACTATTTCTCAGAATGAATATGCTTTGATTCACGTAACTATTGCCTTTGCTGGGGAGATGTGTGTGTGTGTGTGTGTGTGTGTATGTATATATATCCCCCCTACAAAAGCCTATTCTAATTTACAGTTACACCACCTATATATATAAATACCTGATTTCCTTGAACTTTCTCTAGCATTGTGTATAATCTTTTATATCATAATCTTTCCCAAAACTAGTATCTTGATTTAATCTGTATTTCTTTAATGAAGTTCACATGTAAGCATTTCTCCATTAGGTTTATTTTACTGCTTCTCTTAAGAAGTCTCTGTTCACATTAATTGTCCCACTTGAGCCTGTGTTTTTCTTGTGAGTTTTCTTGAGCTGTTTAAATAGTAAACACAAAACTTTTAATAGTAAGCACAAACAGAGATGGGAAATTGGACTTAATAAGTATTCTTTTGTAATGATCCTGTAGAATGCAACTAGGAAGAGGAAAAATTATAATTTATTAAGATAAAAACTAATGTAATTGAAATTCATATCAAAAGAAAATACAGAATGATAGTAAGGAGTAGCTCATTTTCTTTGTATTTGCTTTATTTTGGAGCAGCATGTGTATTTTGGAAATGTTGGGGTTGTTTAACAAAATTGTTTATACTTCCTGCGTTTATTTTTTAAGGTATTTGCTAGATCAAAAATAATACATTTTGTAACTACCTGTTAACATACAAGAATATCTCAAAACATTTAGAATGTAATTTCTTTAAGCAATATGAATAGAGCCTACAATTAAAATATTTTGTTTAGTAATAATGAAAAACTAGTTGTTAGCAAGTGATTTTGTTGCTAGCTGCGAAACTAGAACTAATAATTATCTTAATCCTTTCTCCCCTGCAAAAACCCCACACACTTTTCCCCTAAAAATAAAGAAAGTCATGTTGTGAAGTAGAGGATCCGGTGGAATTAAAAATGCATTGACCCAGGATCTCCTGGTACCTGGCCATGGACAGGAGTAGGTCTTTATCCATGGGTGAAAGGCAGTTCAGTCTGCTGGTTTGGTTTATTTTAGCCCTGCATGCCTGAAACAGACTCTTGAGAGAGGGGCCCAGGAGCACGGGGGCTGCATGTTCTTTCCCCATGACTGCAAATGCCAGAGATACTGTGAAACTGGACTGTGGAACTCATTAACCCGGGCCTGATGGCTGGCAGGCTTCACAGCTTCCTCTGATTTTGACAGGGGATGGAAGATGTTCAGACACCTTGTGTATGTAACTTAATCTCCTTGTGAGCTCTATTACTAGAATCAGGGTTTTAATTTTTTCCCCCAGGTTCCTGATGTTATTAGCAGCATAAGGCAATTATCTAAAGCGGCCATGAAAGAGGATGCCAAACCCAGCAAAGATAATGAGGACGCCTTTTACAACTCTCAGAAGTTCGAAGTCCTGTACTGTGGAAAGGTGACCGTGACCCACAAGAAGGCCCCCTCAAGCCTCATCGATGACTGCATGGAGAAGTTCAGCCTGCACGAACAGCAGCGCCTGAAGATCCAAGGGGAGCAGCGCGGTCCGGACCCAGGAGAGGACCTGGCTGACTTGGAGGTGGTGGTGCCCGGGTCCCCCGGAGACTGCCTGCCGGAGGAGGCTGACGGCACCGACACCCACCTTGGCTTACCTGCCGGGGCCAGCCAGCCTGCCCTGACCAGCTCTCGGGTCTGCTTCCCTGAGCGGATTTTGGAAGATTCTGGCTTTGATGAGCAGCAGGAGTTTCGGTCTCGGTGCAGCAGTGTCACCGGCGTGCAACGGAGAGTTCACGAGGGCAGCCAGAAATCCCAGCCGCGACGGAGACACGCGAGCGCACCCAGTCACGTCCAGCCCTCGGACTCGGAGAAGAACAGGACCATGCTCTTCCAGGTACACCTGATCGGACGCTGTCTGCCCTTGCCTTGAAATTAATTGGAATGCTTTTATTTTTAAGGTTGGGCGATTTGAGATTAACCTTATCAGTCCAGACACTAAATCAGTTGTGCTAGAAAAGAATTTTAAAGATATCTCCTCTTGTTCTCAGGTATGTATCAAAGTATATCATAGTATGTGAAGCATTTTTATTGCACTTCTTCCCCTCCATCTAGGGTATAAAGCATGTGGATCACTTTGGCTTTATCTGCCGGGAGTCTCCAGAGCCTGGACTTAGCCAGTATATTTGTTATGTATTCCAGTGTGCCAGCGAATCTCTGGTAAGTAGTGTTATTGCTGTCTGCCTGCTCCTTTTATAGACCTGAGTTTTGTTTCTTCCTGTAGGTTGATGAGGTAATGCTGACTCTGAAACAGGCCTTCAGTACGGCGGCTGCCCTGCAGAGTGCCAAGACGCAGATTAAACTGTGTGAGGCCTGCCCGATGCACTCTTTGCATAAGCTCTGTGAAAGGATTGAAGGTACAGTTTAATGTGGCTTTGGCAAAAGAGAATGTTTAATACCTTCCCTCATCATTTTCCTTAGGTCTCTACCCACCAAGAGCCAAGCTGGTGATACAGAGGCATCTCTCATCACTGACAGATAATGAGCAAGCTGACATCTTTGAAAGAGTTCAGGTAACATTATTTGTAGGTCTCATAAATAAGACCATAGTGTTCTTTTGGTTTGTCTGTTGAACAGAAAATGAAGCCAGTCAGTGACCAGGAAGAAAATGAACTTGTGATTTTACACCTGAGGCAGCTGTGTGAAGCCAAGCAGAAGACACACGTGCACATCGGGGAAGGCCCTTCTGTGAGAAGATATTTCCTACTTCACCTACTTTTAAACTAAAATGTATCTGTTTTTCTTTTTTTAGACTATTTCAAATAGTACAATCCCAGAAAATGCAACAAGCAGTGGAAGGTTCAAACTTGACATTCTGAAAAATAAAGCTAAGAGATCCTTAACTAGCTCCCTGGAAAATATCTTCTCAAGGGTAAGATTGCACCAATGGTCTTTCAAGTATGCACGAAGCACTTAATTTTATTCTTTTCACTCAGGGAGCTAACAGAATGAGAGGTCGGCTTGGAAGTGTGGACAGTTTTGAACGGTCCAACAGTCTTGCTTCAGAGAAGGTATCTAACTAGAGCTTGTTTACACTAATTGCAAATAAAGGGCTCCCTTCCGCTTGTGTTTCAGGACTACTCACCAGGGGATTCTCCACCAGGGACACCGCCAGCGTCCCCACCGTCCTCAGCTTGGCAAACGTTTCCCGAAGAGGATTCCGACTCCCCGCAGTTTCGAAGACGGGCACACACGTTCAGCCACCCACCTTCAAGCACAAAGAGAAAGCTGAATTTGCAGGATGGGAGGGCTCAGGGTGTGCGTTCCCCTCTGCTGAGGCAGAGCTCCAGTGAACAGTGCAGGTGAGTCTGACCCTCTCCAGAATGAGACCTAGTAAGACATATTTGCTGTATTTTCTGTACTCAGCAATCTTTCGTCAGTTCGACGCATGTACAAGGAGAGTAATTCTTCCTCCAGTCTTCCAAGTCTTCACACTTCCTTCTCTGCCCCTTCCTTCACTGCCCCCTCTTTCCTGAAAAGCTTTTACCAGAATTCAGGTAGACTGTCCCCACAGTATGAAAATGAAATCAGGTGAGATCAGTGTCCTCTGTTTGCAAAGCAAATAATTCCATTCCTTGTTTTCCTGTTGTACCAGACAAGACACTGCTTCAGAATCAAGGTGATTAGAGGTCTACGTATTTTTATTTAAAATTATAAGTGATATGTTTATTTGCTTTCAACAGTGATGGAGAAGGGAGAAAAAGGACCTCATCTACCTGCAGCAATGAGTCCCTAAGTGTGGGAGGAACCTCTGTCACTCCTCGCCGGATCTCCTGGCGGCAGCGCATTTTCCTCAGGGTTGCTTCTCCCATGAACAAATCTCCCTCAGCAATGCAACAGCAAGGTCTGTGTTGCACTCCCTAAGGAATTTATCCCAGGAATGCCTCTCACTGTGTTCTTCTCTGCAGATGGATTGGACAGGAACGAGCTGCTGCCACTGTCCCCCCTCTCTCCAACCATGGAGGAGGAACCGCTGGTTGTATTCCTGTCTGGGGAGGATGACCCAGAAAAGATTGAAGAAAGAAAGAAATCAAAAGAACTGAGGAGCTTGTGGAGAAAAGCTATACACCAACAAATCTTGTTACTTCGAATGGAAAAAGAAAACCAGAAACTTGAAGGTTAGCCATTTTAACAGACTAAATGCTATGATATTGGTCTTACGTAAATTGTTTTTTTCCTTAGCAAGCAGAGATGAACTCCAGTCCAGAAAAGTTAAATTAGACTATGAAGAAGTTGGTGCATGTCAGAAAGAGGTCTTAATAACTTGGGATAAGAAGTTGTTAAACTGCAGAGCTAAAATCAGATGTGATATGGAAGATATTCATACTCTTCTTAAAGAAGGTATTTGGGATAATCTCAGTAATTTTTGTTTTAAGGCCTTGGTTATTTATCTCCTTCATTGTAGGAGTTCCCAAAAGTCGACGAGGAGAAATTTGGCAGTTTCTGGCTTTACAGTACCGACTCAGACACAGATTGCCTAATAAACAACAGCCTCCTGACATATCCTATAAGGAACTTTTGAAGCAGCTCACTGCTCAGCAGCATGCGATTCTCGTGGATTTAGGTATGTTTGTCATGTGGATTATAATTTACAAATCAAAAAATATTTTCCTTCTTTTCCTCTGCAGGAAGGACGTTTCCTACTCACCCTTACTTTTCAGTACAGCTTGGGCCAGGACAGCTGTCACTGTTTAACCTCCTGAAAGCCTATTCTTTGCTGGACAAAGAAGTGGGATACTGTCAGGGGATCAGCTTTGTGGCTGGAGTCCTGCTTCTGCACATGAGTGAAGAGCAAGCCTTTGAAATGCTGAAATTCCTCATGTATGACCTCGGCTTCCGCAAGCAGTACAGACCTGACATGATGTCGCTGCAGGTGAGGCACTTGTGCTTCCCGAGGAAGGTGTGAATATTTTTTTTCTTCTCCAAATTAACTTTAGATTCAAATGTACCAGCTGTCCAGGCTCCTTCATGACTATCACAGAGATCTCTACAATCACCTTGAAGAAAATGAAATCAGCCCCAGTCTTTATGCTGCCCCCTGGTTCCTCACATTGTTTGCCTCTCAGTTTTCATTAGGATTTGTAGCCAGAGTTTTTGGTAAGAGATACCTGTAATTAAATGGAACAGTATTTGATCATGAAAATTATATCTCTTCTTTTAGATATTATTTTTCTTCAGGGAACTGAAGTTATATTCAAGGTTGCACTCAGCCTACTGAGCAGCCAAGAGACACTTATAATGGAATGTGAGAGCTTTGAAAATATTGTTGAGTTTCTTAAAAACACGCTACCTGATATGAATACCTCTGAAATGGAAAAAATTATTACCCAGGTATGATTTAAATGCTAATAGTATTATATAGCGGCTAGCCTAACCCATGATACTTTCATGGCAGGTTTTTGAGATGGATATTTCTAAGCAGTTGCATGCCTATGAGGTGGAATATCATGTGCTACAGGATGAGCTTCAGGAATCTTCATATTCCTGTGAGGATAGTGAAACTTTGGAGAAGCTGGAGAGGGCCAATAGCCAACTGAAAAGACAAAACATGGACCTCCTAGAAAAATTACAGGTAAAGAAATAAAGATTTGAGCAAATAAGTACTTGATTTGGAGGATTTTTTCCCCCCCAAACAGGTAGCTCATACTAAAATCCAGGCCTTGGAATCAAACCTGGAAAATCTTTTGACGAGAGAGACCAAAATGAAGTCTTTAATCCGGACCCTGGAACAAGAAAAAATGGCTTATCAAAAGACAGTGGAGCAACTCCGGAAGCTGCTGCCCGCGGATGCTCTAGTCAATTGTGACCTGTTGCTGAGAGACCTAAACTGCAACCCTAACAACAAAGCCAAGATAGGAAATAAGCCATAATTGAAGAGGCACGGCCTCAGCAGAAAGTGCTCCTTAGAATACTACAGAGAGGAAGAGCCTGCATGTCGCTGGCCCAAGGCTGGACCCTGAAGCTGATGGAACCACCTAATACTGGTGCTGAGCGCCTAGTCACAGCAGGTGGACCTCGTGCTCATCAGAGCATGCCAATCCTAAGCCATTGGACATATGTAGACTGGTTTTTGTTGTTGCTATGTACATATAAATATATATATAAAATGAACATAGTTCATGCTTTCAGATAAAATGAGTAGATGTATATTTAGATTAATTTTTTTAGTCAGAACTTCATGAAATCCACACCAAAGGAAAGGTAAACTGAAATTTCCCTTGGACATATGTGAAATCTTTTTGTCTTTATAGTGAAACAAAGCCAGAGCATCTTTGTATATTGCAATATACTTGAAAAAAATGAATGTATTTTTTTCTCCAAAGAACAGCATGTTTCACTCAATGGTGAAAAGGTGGAAACATTTATGTAACTTTATGTGTATCTGTCTTGATATCTACTGACATTGTCTATATGAGGAAAATGATTACTGGTCATGCTCCTGTGAGTTTTTTGGGAAGGTAGGGTCATTTCTCCCTGCCTGCTTTGTGCCAACTAGCATGTTGCATCTACATGCATTATGAGTCTGGTTAGGCATTACTTTAAACATACATAAAGAGACAGTAGGACATTGTGGCTGAGTCTACCCAGCTCAAGGTAAAGGAGAATGTTGCTAATTTTTTAGCAAACTAGACCAGCATTATTACTCAAACTAAAAATATCACACCTGAAAAATTTAATTTAGGACCTAAAATGTCTAGATTAGCTTTCTGCTTTTTTTATTTGAATAACTCATTCAGTTGTGAATGAATTCCTCTTTATTTGGTGCCACAGTCACCAAATGACAAGGATTTGCCACTTTCCCACCAAATTGTGAGTGCTTGTAATTTAGGTCTCTCTACCTTAAATTCAGTATAAGGAAACGTAATTATGATTGATTTTTTCCAAAGATGACAAGCTGTGTTGAAATACATTTTTTCTTTTGACCAATTGACAGAATCTAATAAGCTTTAATAATCTTCCCCTTTTATGTGAAAAGTTTTGAGAACTGTGAAATGTTTAGGAACAAACTGTTGAAATCCATTGGAAGGGAAAAAAGAAAGTGGTACCAGTGTTACCAGCTCAACTAAAACCTGCAATTCTGCATTTCAACTCTTCACTTCCTCAGCCTACAAATAGCTCATTAGATGACATTCACGCATGCTGGGTATAGGCAAGGAAAGTAATTTTCAAAGTACATTTGCAGTTCTCTTTTTCAGAGATGATTCTATGATAGTGCCTCTGAAAGTTGATGCAGCATTTTTGCCTTTCCAAAAAGTATTTATCCTCACTGCTTTTTGCAGTACTTGTATTTTCACAGATGGATTATCTGGGGTAATTTTCTTCAAAGGGAGTTTGTTATACACAGTGAAAATGTATTATAGAGTAGAATAGTAAAGCTCTAGGGGTTTCAGAAAGCTTTGATGAACAGATGACAAACATCTGAAACCCCCTCCGCACTGTTACCCAGTGTGTATATAATGACTTGTTATAGCTCAGTGTGCCCTTGAATCCATACAGTTTCTTAAAAGACAATAAAATCTTATTAATAAAGTTAATGTAACTTCTAAGTTCTAGAAAATGCTGATTCTGTCTGCCCCATTCAATTGGGGGCTACTAATTGATTTGTTGCTTGGATTTCCTGAGAATTTCTCTATTTGTAGGAGGGGTTTTTTCTTTTTACGGTCTGTTGATGACAATTACTTTATGGGTGTGATGCACCGATGGTAGCCAAGGAATCTGTTGGGGAAGTTCGGAAAGAAACCTTTTCTTTCTTTTATTCAGTTTAAAGTAAACTTTATCCTGGATGTTTAGAATCAACATTAAGAGTTATATTATGGTGTTCAGAGATTAAGCTGACTTGGATACAATATTTTCTTTTGAAAATGAATTTTCTTTTTCATTTGTGATTTTTAAAAAATGTTGCACCAGTTATGCTTCATGCATCGTTACATCTTCATCAGGTTAATGTAATGTCTAGTTCCTTTGCAATAAATATATTGCTGCAGCTTTCTTGACGTATACTGTTACTTTTCGGGAGAGAAGCAGCTCTTGGTTAGAGTCTTTTACTGCAGGGGTCCCTGGGTACCTGTCTGTGGCCTGTTATGAACCAGGCTGCACAGCAGTGGTGGGCATGCGAGCAAGCATGACTGCCTGAGCTCTGACTCCTGTCAGATCAGCCACGGCATTAGATTCTCATAGGAGCGCAAACCCTATTGTGAACTGTGCATGCAGGAGATCTATGTTTTGTGTTCCTTAAGAGAATCGAATGCCTGATGATCTGTCACTGTCTCCCATCATCCCCAGATGGGATCGTCTAGTTGCAGGAAAACAGTCAGGGTTCCCACTAATTCTACATTATGGTGAGTATATAATAATAATATGGTGAGGATATAATAATAATAATAGAAATAAAGTGCACAATAAATGTGCTTGAATCATTGAATCATCCTGAAACCATCCCCTGCCACCAGTCTGTGGAAAGATTGTCTTCCATGAAACCAGTCCCTGGTGTCAAGAAGGTTGAAGACCGCTGCTTTACAAGATCTGCATGGTGAAACCCCATCTCTAGGGAAAATACAAAAATTAGCCAGGCGTGGTGGTGTGCATCTGTAATCTCAGCTACTCAGGAGAGTAGGAGAGGCATATATTGCTACTTATAGGAGGCTGGAGAATAGTTTGAACCTGGGAGGCGGAGCTTGCAGTGAGCTTGCAGTGAGCCATCATGCCACTGCACTCTAGCCTGGGCCACAGAGTGAGACTTTGACAAAAAAAAAGAAAAACAAACAACCAAACAAAAAAGATCTGCATGGTTTGGATTGTACCTACTTAAAATTGCTACACAAATAATTCTTCCTAATAGAGTCAGACAACAAAGATAATTTAGGAGACATTTATGTAAGTACATTGTTACCATTTTTCAACTTACTTTCTCAATGGAGACTTTTGAAAGAAAAATATAAGCAACCACATTGACAGATTTGCATTCTACCCTTTTATTTTCCAGGCCCCCTCATAGATAGCAAGGGAGAGAGAGCCACAAGAAAATACAAAATTTTCCAACTGGACGCAGATAATTAAGAATTAAGGACATTTACTGATGGATGTGATATGAATGTTTTTATATAAAATATGCATCTCTTGGAGTATTCTCATGTATATTTGTAATCCAATAAAAATACACTGTATCTTCTTGCTAACTTTAGGACTAACAC